TTTCCTATTTGGATGCCTTTTATTTTGGCTTTGGCAAATAATTTATGGCTGAGTCCCCAAAAGCAATTGCAACATAAACAAAAATTGACAAGTGGGACCTAATTAAAGAGCTTCTGCACAGCCAAAGAAATTACCAACAGACAGCCTACAGAATGGGAGAAAATATTCACAAACTATGCATCTGACAAAGGTCTAATATCCAGAATCTACAAGGAACTTAAATCAACAAGTAAAAAACAAATAGTTCAATTTAAAAATGGGCAAAGGACATAAACAGACACCTCTCAAAAGGAGACATACAAGTGACCATATGAAAAAATGTTCAACAACACTAATCATCAGGGAAATGCAAATCAAAACCACAGTGAGATACCATCTCACACCAGTCAGAATGGCGATTATTAAAAAGTCAGAAATAACAGATGCTGGCAAGGCTAGCCACTGTGGAAAGCAGTTTGGCAGTTTCTCGAAGAACTTAAAACAGAACTCCCATTTGACCCAGCAACCCCACTACTGTGTATATATCCAAAAGAAAATAACTCATTCTACCAAAAAGACACGTGCCCTCATACTTTCATTATAGCGCTATTCACAATAGCGAAGACATGGAATCAACCTAGGTGCCCTTCAACAGTGGATTGGATAAAGAAAACGTGGTATGGAATACTACACAGCCATCAAAAGAACGAAATTATGTCCTTTGCAGCAACATGGATGGAGCCGGAGGCCATTATCCTAAGCAAATTAGTGCAAGAATAGCAAGTCAAATACCACGTGTTCTCACTTATAAGTGGGCACTAAACATTGAATACACGTAGATGTAAAGATGAGTACAACAGACACTGGGGACTATTAGATGGGGGAGGATGGGAGGGGAGCAAGAGCTGAAAAACCACCTATTGGGTACTATGCTCACTACCTGGGTGACAGGACCCCAGACCCCAGCATCATGCAATATATCCATGTGACAAATTTGCACATGTACCCCTTCATTGCTAATAAAAGTTGAAATTATTTAAAATAAATAAAAATACCTTCAGTCATTCCCAGTGCCTGGCCCATACAGAGGCACAGCTCCCAGTGTATTGACACTCCATGGGATCTTCTCACCATCAGCATGACCTTGACCTATCTAAGAATGATGCCAAGTAGAAAATGGGTTGCCTCTCTGGGTGTGTGTCTGCAGGAAGAGCAGACTGTTTCCCACTGTTGAGTAAGTTCCTCCAGGCCAGTCCTGTCTGCAGACACTTGTACCAGCTCTTTCCCGAGGTGCACTCACACCTTCTTCCCTTCGGGTGAGGGGCTCAAATGACCCTCTTACTGGTGAGGTTTCCTGGTGAGGTCCACTGTCCCTAAAAGTTCAATACACACCCTCTTCCCTTGCTCTTTTATTTTTTTCTCCTTAATTCTACTCTTTCTAACTCATTCTGTTCCCTTAGCTTGCCTATTATCTGTTGGCCCCACTGAATGCAAGCTCCATGAGGGCTGAGATTTTTTTGTTCTCTTCATTCCCATATCCCCAAAGCCTAGAACAATGCCTGGCACCTAGTCGGTGTTGAATAAATACTTGGGGAATAATGGAATGATGTGTGATAGGCTGTTCTGATTTTCTTCCTCTAAAGCCTGACTTCCTCTAACTGCCCAAATAGGGTTCATAAATATCCTATCAGAGTGAATAGTCACCTGCCTCCTTGCTGAGAAATCATGAAAGGATGGGATGAGTAATGACATCCTACAGGTAGAAAATACTTCTCAGCCTCATCACCATTCGTCATCAAAAGTAAGTTCTTGAACAATAAACGAGGCATTTTTTTCTTCATTACATAGAGGAAATGGTAGCGATATTGGCTGACCCAGTCCGAGGAAATGGCAGGAATGTTTGTGGAAGGGCTGCTGGACTCCCCATTGACCTTGCTGGGTCGCCTGAGCAAGTCAGAAAAACCCCAGGTTGGTGGGAAGAGAAGCCACTCACACCTGCTCATGGCTGGAGCTGTCACCCATGGTCAGGAGTTGCTGGAAGTTTGAATTGTCCTGACCTGGAAGGCAGGCGGCATGCTGGTGAGCTCAGGCCATGTGGAAAGGAGCCCTGAGAAAGGATCTGTTCAGTGTTGGTGAATTCATCAAGACCTCATTTCGCATCTGAGGAGGACATCGCTACTTTCCTTTTAAAACAGAGGCATCCCTGAAGAATTAATGCTAGGATGCTGTTCCTCAGAGCAAGGTTGAAAACCCGTGAATTGGATGACGACCATTTATGTATGCATGATTCTAAATGAGAAAGAATTTTGTTAACACTTGGGAGTTGTCCTTCAGCAGAATGAGGAAAAGCTAAGGGAAGTAGAAATAGATTATTACACAGATCACTATACAGTCTGACAACACCCAATGCAGACACAAAAATACAATGATGATCTTTGCCAATGATGATCTGTTCTGTTCTCCTCTCCTACACATTCTGAAGTTTAAATCCTGGACTTAAACTGTTCTCCTTCATCCTATTTGGATGGGAAACCCCCAAAAAACCCAATGTTTGTGTGTTTGTTGCTTTGAAAGGAATGAGATGGGGAAGGCATGTCTGAGCTTAGTGAACGGAGCTGGTCTCAGCTCTCCAATCCCTGGGGTCTACGGACGTTCTCTGCTCCTTTGGGAAACAGGCCAATTCAGACCACTCTTTTCCAGGCTTCTCTTAATTGCTGTGATTCTGGCTATAAACCCTTCCTGAGACTTAACATTTATCCTAGAGTCTTTCCTAATTAACTCTAATATTTTCTAGAAATCACTTCCCTTCTAGAATGAACTGATAATGGTTTGTCACAGAACTAAGTTGCGTATCACTGAGTGAGAATGATGTTTCATCTCCTAGATCAGGCCTGGAGACATATATGTCCTAGGAAAACTCTCAGATACAGAAGAAGTTTCCATCTGTACCTCCATGAAATTGATTTTTATTTCTTTCTTTCTTTCTTTTTGCAAAGAGAAGAACTGCTCTTAAGTCCCTGTGTAATATACCAATTACTTCAATATAATACCCTTCTAAATTGCAAAAACATTATCATTTTTCTTGTGAATCATTGTTTGAACCTAGTTAGTATATTTTGATACCAGGAATAACCAGTCTGTCTGCCAGGGGAAGTTACAAAGATTTCAAGATTGTTACAGCACTATGAGTAAGTCCTGGTATGTTGCCTTTGCATCCACAGAGGAGCACTTTCATTTATTAATTTATTTGTAAATTAGAATTATTAATATACTCCAGAGTTAATAGCCCGAGGTTGATAGAAACCACTTGGAGGGAAAACTAATGCAGGAACAGAAAACCAAATACTGCATGTTCTCATTTATAAGTGGGAGCTAACATTGAGTACATATGGATGCAAAGAAGGGAACAACAGACACTGGGAAAGGAGAGGATCAAAAGACTCCCTGTGGAGAACTGTGCTTATTGCCTGGGTGATGAAATAATCTGTACACCAAACCTCGCTAACATGCAGTCTACCTACATAACAAACCTGCCCATGTACCCCTGAACCTACAATTAAAGTTAAAAAAAAAAAGTTAAGGGCCAGGCTTAAAGGCTCATGCCTATAATCCCAGCACTTTGGGAGGCCGAGGCGGGCAGATCACCTGAGCTCAGGAGTTTGAGGCCAGCCTGGCCAACATGGTGAAACCCCATCTCTACTAAAAATACAAAATTAGCCAGGCATGGTGGTGGGCGCCTGTAATCCCAGCTACTTGAGAGGCTGAGGCAGGAGAGTTACTTGAATCCGGGAGGCGGAGGTTGCAGTGAGACACTGCACTCCAGCATGGGCAACAGAGTGAGACTCGGTCTCAGAAAATGAAGTTAAGAAAAAATAAATACCTGGTCATTAAAAATCTGTGCCTAATAGTATGCCTTATATACTTGGGGAAGAAAAGGGAAACCACTCGGAGAGGATGGTGCAGTGTTATCAGTTTGGTCCTGGAAATCAGCATGATCTCAAAATTCACCAAGCTCAATCATTAAGTGGCCGCTGGTCTACCATCATCAGGGGAGCGTAGCAGCTTGCGTTGGTTTGGCCAATTGATTGAGATCCAGTTCTAATGTCATCCTTATAAATGTCTCCATTGGGAGAGGGTGCTTGGGTTTGCTGGACAGCAGCCCCTGCTCCCTCTCTAAGTAATAAAACTTTCTGGGTTTCTGGCATGCTTATACCTTAATAATCCTTGCTGCCTCAAGACATGGGAAAATGCATTTGTAAAAAGTGAGACACTCTGTGTATGTTGGATAACACTGGCTGCTTTGGAATCAAACCCCAAATGCTCAGTGGGTTACCATATTAGAAGCGTGTTTTCCTTCTGTATGATGCTCTGAGGCTCTAGGCTGCAGGTGGCCTTCCTCCATACAGTGAGTTAGGACCAGATGCCATGCCTGACACCTCCATCTCCTAAAACCGTGGGATACTCTAATCTCAGCTGGCAGATGGGGAAAGAAAGGATATGAAGAAGGAATACTCGCTTAAATACCATCAGCCAAAAGTGACCTATATCACTTTTGTTCATGTTCTAGTGCCAAGAATGTCATACAGCCCACCCAGGTACATGGGGGCTGGGCAGCCCTTCTAGAGCACAGAAGGGGAGCATAACTTTGCTGGGGAGTTGGCTGACCCTGCCACACCCGGTTGTTTAGAGGCACCCGGTTGTTTAGACCCTGCCACACCGTGGAATTTAGAGACAAGGGTAAGACCTGCATTTCTGGATCACCTCCATTCGTGACTTACTGTTCTGGGCTCTCCTTTCTCAGGTACCCATTTCCCATGGTGTTCAGCAGTTGCAGCAGGAAGGACTTGGAGACCAGCCTGGAGAAAGGAATGGGGGTGTGCCTGTTTAACCTGCCGGAAGTCAGGGAGTCTTTCGGGGGCCAGAAGTGTGGGAACAGATTTGTGGAAGAAGGAGAGGAGTGTGACTGTGGGGAGCCAGAGGTAAGAACCATTCCCAGAACAAGGATACAAGACCCTGTCAAACAAATGCCATTCCCCTTTCCAGGAATGTATGAATCGCTGCTGCAATGCCACCACCTGTACCCTGAAGCCGGACGCTGTGTGCGCACATGGGCTGTGCTGTGAAGACTGCCAGGTGAGTCACCGGAGCTACAACTTGACCCCCAGTGCATGTGTCATAAATGGCCCTCTCCTTCCAGCTGAAGCCTGCAGGAACAGCGTGCAGGGACTCCAGCAACTCCTGTGACCTCCCAGAGTTCTGCACAGGGGCCAGCCCTCACTGCCCAGCCAACGTGTACCTGCACGATGGGCACTCATGTCAGGATGTGGACGGCTACTGCTACAATGGCATCTGCCAGACTCACGAGCAGCAGTGTGTCACGCTCTGGGGACCAGGTACGTGGCCGCCACAAGCTCGGCATCAGGAGGAGATGAAAATGCAGTTCTGCTTCTGTTTCAGGTGCTAAACCTGCCCCTGGGATCTGCTTTGAGAGAGTCAATTCTGCAGGTGATCCTTATGGCAACTGTGGCAAAGTCTCGAAGAGTTCCTTTGCCAAATGCGAGATGAGGTATGGAATCCAGACATCCTGGCAAAGTCTTTTCCTTGGGAATTGTTTGTTCTTACCCTTCCAGAGATGCTAAATGTGGAAAAATCCAGTGTCAAGGAGGTGCCAGCCGGCCAGTCATTGGTACCAATGCCGTTTCCATAGAAACAAACATCCCCCTGCAGCAAGGAGGCCGGATTCTGTGCCGGGGGACCCACGTGTACTTGGGCGATGACATGCCGGACCCAGGGCTTGTGCTTGCAGGCACAAAGTGTGCAGATGGAAAAGTAAGACCCAAATGTTTGCTTGGATCATAAATAAGAGATTTGCTGTGTTTTCCTCCTCCTACAGATCTGCCTGAATCGTCAATGTCAAAATATTAGTGTCTTTGGGGTTCACGAGTGTGCAATGCAGTGCCACGGCAGAGGGGTGAGTAGGCTGAGCTGCCCTTTTACAGCCAGTAACCCCACGTCCCTCCCCTCTGCCCTGAAAGGTGTGCAACAACAGGAAGAACTGCCACTGCGAGGCCCACTGGGCACCTCCCTTCTGTGACAAGTTTGGCTTTGGAGGAAGCACAGACAGCGGCCCCATCCGGCAAGCAGGTCAGTGAAGCCCCTGCATCCCGGTGGGAGGATCCTTCTGTGAGCCCCATGTGTTTTGTTTCAGATAACCAAGGTTTAACCATAGGAATTCTGGTGACCATCCTGTGTCTTCTTGCTGCCGGATTTGTGGTTTATCTCAAAAGGAAGACCTTGATACGACTGCTGTTTACAAATAAGAAGACCACCATTGAAAAACTAAGGTACCCTGGGTTTAGCTTGTCATCTGTTCTAGGCTTGGTCAGCAGGTATGGGATTCTGTTGCAGGTGTGTGCGCCCTTCCCGGCCACCCCGTGGCTTCCAACCCTGTCAGGCTCACCTCGGCCACCTTGGAAAAGGCCTGATGAGGAAGCCGCCAGATTCCTACCCACCGAAGGTGAGTCTTGAGTAGATGTGAGTGCTCAGGGCCTATAGCATGGCTTTTTACTTTGACTGTACAGGACAATCCCAGGAGATTGCTGCAGTGTCAGAATGTTGACATCAGCAGACCCCTCAACGGCCTGAATGTCCCTCAGCCCCAGTCAACTCAGCGAGTGCTTCCTCCCCTCCACCGGGCTCCACGTGCACCTAGCGTCCCTGCCAGACCCCTGCCAGCCAAGCCTGCACTTAGGCAGGCCCAGGTATGCTTTCAGTACTAATATGATAGGATGTAAGTGACCCTGCCTAACCCTATGTTTATTGCAGGGGACCTGTAAGCCAAACCCCCCTCAGAAGCCTCTGCCTGCAGATCCTCTGGCCAGAACAACTCGGCTCACTCATGCCTTGGCCAGGACCCCAGGACAATGGGAGACTGGGCTCCGCCTGGCACCCCTCAGGTTTGTGTGACATGCCATGCCCATCTCTTTCTTGATCATTTTTTTTTCTCCTCTCTTCATTCAGACCTGCTCCACAATATCCACACCAAGTGCCCAGATCCACCCACACCGCCTATATTAAGTGAGAAGCCGACACCTTTTTTCAACAGTGAAGACAGAAGTTTGCACTATCTTTCAGCTCCAGTTGGAGTTTTTTGTACCAACTTTTAGGATTTTTTTTAATGTTTAAAACATCATTACTATAAGAACTTTGAGCTACTGCCGTCAGTGCTGTGCTGTGCTATGGTGCTCTGTCTACTTGCTCAGGTACTTGTAAATTATTAATTTATGCAGAATGTTGATTACAGTGCAGTGCGCTGTAGTAGGCATTTTTACCATCACTGAGTTTTCCATGGCAGGAAGGCTTGTTGTGCTTTTAGTATTTTAGTGAACTTGAAATATCCTGCTTGATGGGATTCTGGACAGGATGTGTTTGCTTTCTGATCAAGGCCTTATTGGAAAGCAGTCCCCCAACTACCCCCAGCTGTGCTTATGGTACCAGATGCAGCTCAAGAGATCCCAAGTAGAATCTCAGTTGATTTTCTGGATTCCCCATCTCAGGCCAGAGCCAAGGGGCTTCAGGTCCAGGCTGTGTTTGGCTTTCAGGGAGGCCCTGTGCCCCTTGACAACTGGCAGGCAGGCTCCCAGGGACACCTGGGAGAAATCTGGCTTCTGGCCAGGAAGCTTTGGTGAGAACCTGGGTTGCAGACAGGAATCTTAAGGTGTAGCCACACCAGGATAGAGACTGGAACACTAGACAAGCCAGAACTTGACCCTGAGCTGACCAGCCGTGAGCATGTTTGGAAGGGGTCTGTAGTGTCACTCAAGGCGGTGCTTGATAGAAATGCCAAGCACTTCTTTTTCTCGCTGTCCTTTCTAGAGCACTGCCACCAGTAGGTTATTTAGCTTGGGAAAGGTGGTGTTTCTGTAAGAAACCTACTGCCCAGGCACTGCAAACCGCCACCTCCCTATACTGCTTGGAGCTGAGCAAATCACCACAAACTGTAATACAATGATCCTGTATTCAGACAGATGAGGCTTTCCATGGGACCACAACTATTTTCAGATGTGAACCATTAACCAGATCTAGTCAATCAAGTCTGTTTACTGCAAGGTTCAACTTATTAACAATTAGGCAGACTCTTTATGCTTGCAAAAACTACAACCAATGGAATGTGATGTTCATGGGTATAGTTCATGTCTGCTATCATTATTCGTAGATATTGGACAAAGAACCTTCTCTATGGGGCATCCTCTTTTTCCAACTTGGCTGCAGGAATCTTTAAAAGATGCTTTTAACAGAGTCTGAACCTATTTCTTAAACACTTGCAACCTACCTGTTGAGCATCACAGAATGTGATAAGGAAATCAACTTGCTTATCAACTTCCTAAATATTATGAGATGCTGGCTTGGGCAGCATCCCCTTGAACTCTTCACTCTTCAAATGCCTGACTAGGGAGCCATGTTTCACAAGGTCTTTAAAGTGACTAATGGCATGAGAAATACAAAAATACTCAGATAAGGTAAAATGCCATGATGCCTCTGTCTTCTGGACTGGTTTTCACATTAGAAGACAATTGACAACAGTTACATAATTCACTCTGAGTGTTTTATGAGAAAGCCTTCTTTTGGGGGTCAACAGTTTTCCTATGCTTTGAAACAGAAAAATATGTACCAAGAATCTTGGTTTGCCTTCCAGAAAACAAAACTGCATTTCACTTTCCCGGTGTTCCCCACTGTATCTAGGCAACATAGTATTCATGACTATGGATAAACTAAACACGTGACACAAACACACACAAAAGGGAACCCAGCTCTAATACATTCCAACTCGTATAGCATGCATCTGTTTATTCTATAGTTATTAAGTTCTTTAAAATGTAAAGCCATGCTGGAAAATAATACTGCTGAGATACATACAGAATTACTGTAACTGATTACACTTGGTAATTGTACTAAAGCCAAACATATATATACTATTAAAAAGGTTTACAGAATTTTATGGTGCATTACGTGGGCATTGTCTTTTTAGATGCCCAAATCCTTAGATCTGGCATGTTAGCCCTTCCTCCAATTATAAGAGGATATGAACTGAGTTTTTCTTTTGTTGTTTGTTCTTAGCTGTAATTCCTATGCTTCTATTTCAGAGAGCCAGGAGAGTTTGATATTAAAGGAGGTTAAAACTGTGATCTTATGCCATGTCATCAATGGCCACTTAGGGGCCATGGCTGATGACACATTCTTATCTCTACAGTACTAATGTGTTATTATAGAGCCATGCATTTTATTTCTGAATAAGAACATATTTAAACTAATATTCCCTTACAATATGGACAGTATTAATCCTTCCAAGATGCAGTATTTATCAAGTGAAGCATATTTAGCAGCAAATTCCATTTTAACATAACTTAGGAACCAATAACCAGGGTGTTTTGTGGTTGGGGGAGGCACGGGGTGGAGTATTCTTTTTTATATCCTCAAAACAAAAAAAATCAATACTTATATTTCAATGGCAATCTAGTATTTTTTTAAAAGACTGTATAGGCATGAATAATAGAGGTGGTTTGAGTTTTGTAGGGCCATCACCTGGAAAGTCAATGTGACTAGACACAAAGTAGCCCAGAGGCTACTTTTCTTCCTACAGCTTATTATAGTTGTAGGTTCTATGACCTCACTTCATGGGTTCCAGGCAATTCCGCTGAAAGGTTTGTCTCCTGAAATTTTTTAAGTTTGTTTTCCTGACACATGTAATCAGATGTGTAGCAACCGAGGGAAACGAAGCCTAACATTCTCCATTGTGGAAATACACACAGGAGGTTACATTTCACAGCGTGGATTTTTCCAGCTTACACATGTGGGATGACATCACAGAAACCACAAAAGCAGCAAATTAAACTGTAGGAGAGTCAATACTCCTGACGAGTCTCGGGGGGGGGGCATTTTTATGCCTTCTTAACTTTATGAGAATTCTCAGGCTGAACTATAGGCCATTGTTCCCAGGCAAATCAATACATCAATGCATCCTCAAAAAAAAAAAAAAAAAAAAAAAACCGGCTAAAACTGTGTCAAAATGTTCTTAAGGAGCCTATGGTCTCCACGGTGCTAAAAAGAGCCTGGTGCTGGGCCGACTGGCAGGGCTGAGCATCCTCCTGCCCCCTCGCCACTGATGTTTACTAAGCACTCTGAGCCAATGAGACCCCCAGCAGCAGAAAGGGCACAAGGTGGCGCCAGGGCAGCAGGGCCAGATCTTTCTCATGCACCTCGACCTCTTGCAGACTTTCTTCGTGAGATGTACTACTCATTTCAAAACTGCTTTGCAGGGCTCCCCTATGTATTCGGGGGGCCCACGGCACACTCAGGCTGGAGATCCTTCCTCACTGCGCTCAAGATGGCCTCAGCCAGACACCAGTTACCCAGCTGAAAGTCACAATCCCTCCCAGAAGTCTCCCAACACTAGTGCTGACCAGAGGTGGGGCTCTCAGGCTAGGAGTTTCACACACAATGACAGGCTGCTGGGGGACATTGCAGGACCCCTTTTCCTCTCCTCTCCATGCTAGAAGCCAGCCCTAGGCAGCTGCAGTTACTCCCTGTGACTCAGCAGCAGGCTGATTCAACACAGCTGCCCACACAAAGCCAGTGGCTAATACATCTGTTTACCTTTCCCTATCACCCAGACACAAGCCCCTTTCCCAGGTCAAACCACAGGCCGATGCATCTCCAGTTTGACAGTCAAATCACTACTTCCATTGCTACTTTAGATCAGCCAAAGTGGTGACTGCTGCAGTGTGTGGCTATCCCTACAAGGCCCACCCAAGGGATGCCCAAAGCCCAACCTTCTCCAGGGCTGCAGCCCAGAGCAACCCCACCAGCCTAAGTCCAGCAGAGGACCTCCCACCCAATGTCTTGTTCTAATTAGAAGGGGAAGTTAGCCACAGAAAATCAACTTATCTATAATTACAAAATTCTCTTGACTCACCTTAAAGTTCCTATTGACATCTACTGCTTTTAAACCTATTTGAAAACTCTGATACTAAAACAAATGACACTCTAAGAAAGTTTGGGAGCCCCATGCTGAGAACCATTTCTGTGCAGTGAGGATGTTTCCAGAAGCTACTTACCTACATGTGAATGTGCCATTTTCTTTCCTTTTGTAGAGAAAATCCCCTTTACTTTTTGGAACAGTAATGGCAGCTTCTAGTACAGCCATTACAGTTTCATATGAGAAAAATTAAGAATAACTATAAAATTGTTAAAATATCCAATAATGGATAATGATGGCCAGAAGATTTAACATACAAAGTAATTCTCAATGTAAAGCTATTCAGCTCTTCCAGGTTGAATGCCCTGTAACCCACCCTGACCTTCCACATCATCTTCAAAAAGCAGTTTCTCTGTTCCCCATGATTCTCCTATAAGGTAACTCTTTAGTCCTCCATTTAGCACATTTTAAATCCTCCAAAGAATAAGTATCATGTGATTATTTTAGCTTTACAAAAAAAAAGTTGAATGGCGTTTTATTTTCATGGCCTATAAGCAGGTACCTTAGTAGGGCAGATATAGGAAAAACAAATTAGAGCAAAACAAATCCTCTACAAATCCAAGGCAGGAAAAGTGGTGGCAGAGTGACTCATTCTCCTGTCCCTCCCATCAGGTCAAATCAGGAGGCTGCAGTGAATGCCTGTTCTTTGAATGTGTAGCAGTTGTTCCTGTAACTCTTTAAAACTTGGCTATAGGCTGTTTAGCACAGTACAGATTAAAGATACAGTTACGTAAACAGCAAAGTAATTTTATAGTGCTTCATCCATTTATCATGCTTTGGTTTGCTAATTTTTTCACATACCTTTTTCTATCACAGTCTGTTGCTTTTGTACACATTTCTCATATTGGGGTTCGACAGGTAAACACAAACTGCTATTTCAGTAGAAAAAGTTATTGTTATGAATATTAAACCCAATAAATTGTATAAAGGTAAATATCAATGTGTCTCTCATTTGTTACTGAGAAT